GCAAGCCTTTCCTGTCTATTATCACACTTGAGTTTCATGATTGCCCATGAGGTTGGCCAAGTAGGTGTCATTATCCCACTTTAAGGTGAGGTTAATGGGCCCAGAGAGACTAAGTGATTTAGTCAAGCTCAGCTGGCCGATGTGTGACCCAGCCTGGTCTAAAACCTAATTCTTGACTCTGGTCCCAGCACCACCTGAGCCCTCGGCTTGCAGCCCCTCCCTTCCCCAACCTCAGATGTAGCTTGTTCACCTGTGCTAAGCCCTTGTTCAGACCGTGGTCCTGGGGACCCTCCTGGGCAGGGGTGCTTCAGTCTTCACTGGGGATCCCCCAGCATCTCACACAGAGCCTGGCACATGGAGAGGCAGGGGCGCTGGGCTGAAACACCCTACACCCAGGGGCTGGAGCCTGGGGACTGAGTGGGGTTTTCATACCAGAAGGACCATCAAGGGCGCTCAGCCCTTGCCCATGGACACTGGAGGCCCAAGGAACAGCTTTGGGGTTGAGGGAGTTCCATAAAAAGTGTACAGGCTTCAGCCAGGCGCGGTGGCTCGCGCCTGTAATCCCAGCTGGGAGGCTGAGGCAGGCGGATCACTTGAGGTCAGGAGTTCAAGACCAGTCTGGCCAATATGGTGAAACCCTGTTTCTACTGAAAATACAAAAATTAGCCGGACACGGTGGTGGGCTGTGTTGTCCCAGCTGCTTGGGAGGCTGAGGCATGAGAATTGCTTGAACCCGGGAGGTGGAGGTTGCAGTGAGCCAAGATTGCACCACTGCACTCCAGCCTGGGCGACAGAGCAAGACTCTGTCTCAAAAAAAAAAAAAAAAAAAAAAAAAAAAGGCTTCCTTGGGAGATGGAAGGCGAGTGCCTCAGGAGCGTGGCTGAGGGTGTTCCCGAGGGTATGAGAGGCTGCTCTTCCTACCTGGGTTTGTCTTCCTGTGTCTCTTTCCGACTCCCTGTCTCTGACTCTCCATCTCGCTGGGTCTCTCCAAGTCTCTCTGTCCCTATCTCTCTGTCTCTGTGTCTTCATGCCTCTCTCCCTGGTTCTGCCATTTCCCCTGTGGGGGGCTGCCCAGGGCCAAACAGGCCAGAGGGCTCCACCAGCCCTGGAAATTACAGGCTTTGGGAGTAGGGTTGCCAGATAAAATAAAAGATGCCTAGTTAAAATTGAATTTCAGGTAAATAATTAATAATTTTTTTAGTATAAGTGTATCCCAAATACTTCACGGGAGTACCAAACAATGATTGACTGTTCACTTGAAATTCAAGTCCAACTGAGCTTTCTGTATTTTTATTTGCTAAGTCTGGCAGCCCTGCTTAGGAGGAGAAACAGGTGTGTCTGTCCCTCCCAACTGGTGAGGACACCTGACAGGGGCCCAGACACCAGAGTGGGACCTGCCTGATGGAGAGAAGCTTGGGCTTGGTTTATTTCCCTTTTCATAAAAAAGCTGCTTTGAGATGTAAGAGAATCATGTTGGTGGAAGAGTGAAGAGGTTGTTTTGGGGGAGGTCTGCCTTACTCTGAGGGAAGATGGGAAGCGGGGGGAGTGGCCAGCTGTGGAAATTTGGGGTAGTCCCCTACGTATCCTGTGCCTCAGTTTCCCCATGTGTAAACAGGAGTAATTATCTCATCCTGGGGCTGCAGTGAGGATCAGATGAGCTAATGTACAAAAAGGCTTAGGCAGGCCTGCCGTGATAAGAGTGCAGAGGCTGGGGGCTTTTTATGTTATGGTATTGTTGTTATTATTACTCCTGGGGAGGTGGTGGGCAAGAGTGTGGACTGAGGAGCCACATGGCTGGGTTTGGATCCCAGCCCGGCCACAGACCTTGGGCAAGTTACTTAACCTCGGCTTTCTCATCTGTATAATGGGAGACAATAATAGATAGTGCCTCCCTTCTAGGGTTATTGAGAGGATTGCATGATGGGCTGGCACACAGCATGAGCTCAGTAAGTGTCAGTCACTGTTATCCCCCAGGGGCATGCATGCCGCTGCCTCCAGGAGGCCCTCCAACTCGCAGTGGCCTCTCCCTACATGGGTTCCCACTGAGCTGTGATCCTGTGGCCTTGAGCCCCATCTGGCTGCCCTGGACAATGTTGGTCCTCAGCTCCCCAGCGGGATCAACAGTGGGGAGAGCAGTGGGTGGATCTGCCCGCCAGGCAGTACCTGAGTGCACAGTGGGCACCCCACAGTCAAAGGATGCATAGTCTGGTTTCCAAGGAGGAACCCCAGGCTAGGTGGAATGAGGGAAATGCAATCTCAGGGCCAGATAACATCACAGATACTTTAAACCTGCAATTAATTTCTGGTTGTTTGACCAAATCCGGCCAAGTTTCCCGGGTGACACTGCAGAGCTGTGGAACAGCATGGGCTTGGAGTCAGACCTGTTGCACATCTGGCTCTGCCATGTGATGCAACCTCAGGCTTGTCACGAGGCCTCCTTGAGCCTCAGTTGCTAATATGCCAAATGGGGATGATATTGCTCACCTTACAGCTTGTAAGAGTGGAGGGAGCTGCGTGCGCCAGGTGCCTGGCATGCAGCGGGCACTCAACCAGATTGAATTCCCTTCCCAGGGAAGAATTCAAGGATATCTTCCCACCCACTAAGGAGACATGTGATGGGATCTGGGGTGAGAATTGCTCTTTTTAAAGCTCTCAGAACTGTAAGGGGCTCCACCCACCAATGGCTGGTGTTCACTGAGCTCTTCGTGCCCAGACCTGCACTGGGGATTTATCGAGCACATGGCTGGCTTCTGACTTCCGAAGAGCTCGCCATTCTGGTGAGTGGTAAAGAAACTCACAAGGGAAATGTCGGCACCGACCATGGCTCTCTGCCCTGCCCAGGTCAGTGCCTGAGGGCACAGAAATGTTTGAGGTCTATGGGACGCCTGGCGTGGACATCTACATCTCTCCCAACATGGAGAGGGGCCGGGAGCGTGCAGACACCAGGCGGTGGCGCTTTGACGCGACTTTGGAGATCATCGTGGTCATGAACTCCCCCAGCAATGACCTCAACGACAGCCATGTGAGCTGGTCCCTGGTGGGGTGGGGAGAGGTGCTGGTATTACTCTGCGCCCAACTCTCCACAGGTTCAGATTTCCTACCACTCCAGCCATGAGCCTCTGCCCCTGGCCTATGCGGTGCTCTACCTCACCTGTGTTGGTAAGTTGGGGGCCATGTTGATGGTGTGGCCATGTAGTGACTTACCCTCTGCCTCCTCTTGCAGACATCTCTCTGGATTGCGACCTGAACTGTGAGGGAAGGCAGGACAGGAACTTTGTAGACAAGGTAAGCATCTCTGCCTGGGCCCAGGAAGCAGGCCTCATCACTGGCTATGTTTTGTCATTGGCAGCGGCAGTGGGTCTGGGGGCCCAGTGGGTATGGCGGCATCTTGCTGGTGAACTGTGACCGTGATGATCCGAGCTGTGATGTCCAGGACAATTGTGACCAGCACGTGCACTGCCTGCAAGGTGAGGCCGGGGCAGCCTGAGTCCCTGGGTGTTTGAGTCACTACCACTCTGTCTGGCTTCACAGACCTGGAAGACATGTCTGTCATGGTCCTGCGGACGCAGGGCCCTGCAGCCCTCTTTGATGACCACAAACTTGTCCTCCATACCTCCAGCTATGATGCCAAACGGGCACAGGTCTTCCACATCTGCGGTGAGTTTGTGCCACTGCCCCTTGCCATCTGTGAGTCACAGCCACCCCGTCCCTCCCCTTCCAGGTCCTGAGGATGTGTGTGAGGCCTATAGGCATGTGCTGGGCCAAGATAAGGTGTCCTATGAGGTACCCCGCTTGCATGGGGATGAGGAGCGCTTCTTCGTGGAAGGCCTGTCCTTCCCTGATGCCGGCTTCACAGGACTCATCTCCTTCCATGTCACTCTGCTGGACGACTCCAACGAGGTAGGGACAGAGGGGGTTCAAGAGGAGCTCCAAGTGCTCTTTCTCCCCTGGTCTGCCCCTGCAGGATTTCTCGGCATCCCCTATCTTCACTGACACTGTGGTGTTCCGAGTGGCACCCTGGATCATGACGCCCAGCACTCTGCCACCCCTAGAGGTGTATGTGTGCCGGTGAGTCTTGGGGCAGTGGGTGGTCCCTCTGGCCTGAGCCCCTCTTCCCTGGGCTTGTCCGTAGTGTGAGGAACAACACGTGTTTTGTGGATGCGGTGGCAGAGCTGGCCAGGAAGGCCGGCTGCAAGCTGACCATCTGCCCACAGGCCGAGAACCGCAACGACCGCTGGATCCAGGTAACCACAGCCACTGGGCAGGGCCCAGCAAGGCTGTGCGTCTCTCGCCTCTCCTCACTTGCAGGATGAGATGGAGCTGGGCTACGTTCAGGCGCCGCACAAGACCCTCCCGGTGGTCTTTGACTCCCCAAGGAATGGGGAACTGCAGGATTTCCCTTACAAAAGAATCCTGGTGAGTGGTCCCGGCCGCAGCCCACCCCTGAGCCACCCCCGCCTGACTTGGTTTCCCTCTCCAGGGTCCAGATTTTGGTTACGTGACTCGGGAACCACGCGACAGGTCTGTGAGTGGCCTGGACTCCTTTGGGAACCTGGAGGTCAGCCCTCCAGTGGTGGCCAATGGGAAAGAGTACCCCCTGGGGAGGATCCTCATTGGGGGCAACCTGCCTGGGTGAGAGAGAGACAGGGAATGGAGTTCCTGGGAGCAACTTTTTTTTTAACCTCGTGGGTCCCAGGTCAAGTGGCCGCAGGGTCACCCAGGTGGTGCGGGACTTCCTCCATGCCCAGAAGGTGCAGCCCCCCGTGGAGCTCTTTGTGGACTGGTTGGCCGTGGGCCATGTGGATGAGTTTCTGAGCTTTGTCCCTGCCCCCGATGGGAAGGTAAGAACTTCGTGCATGACGTGTCTTTCCCTGAGGCTCAGCTGAATCTGTTCTCTGCACGCAGGGCTTCCGGATGCTCCTGGCCAGCCCTGGGGCCTGCTTCAAGCTCTTCCAGGAAAAGCAGAAGTGTGGCCACGGGAGGGCCCTCCTGTTCCAGGGGGTTGTTGGTGGGTAACAGTGCCGTGTCCCTCCTTGCGGCCTGTCCTTCTCTTTCATCTCTCTCCTTCACAGATGATGAGCAGGTCAAGACCATCTCCATCAACCAGGTGCTCTCCAATAAAGACCTCATCAACTACAATAAGTTTGTGCAGGTACAAGGGCTGTGGTGTACCTGTGGGCTGTGTGTCCCCAACTCTGGCCCTCCCCTGCCCCCAGAGCTGCATCGACTGGAACCGTGAGGTGCTGAAGCGGGAGCTGGGCCTGGCAGAGTGTGACATCATTGACATCCCACAGCTCTTCAAGACCGAGAGGAAAAAAGCAACGGCCTTCTTCCCTGACTTGGTGAGGGCACTACCCATGACTCCTTTGCCAAATGATGAAGTGCTGCTTCCCCTTTGGACTGCAGGTGAACATGCTGGTGCTGGGGAAGCACCTGGGCATCCCCAAGCCCTTTGGGCCCATCATCAATGGCTGCTGCTGCCTGGAGGAGAAGGTGCGGTCCCTGCTGGAGCCGCTGGGCCTCCACTGCACCTTCATTGATGACTTCACTCCATACCACATGCTGCATGGGGAGGTGCACTGTGGCACCAATGTGTGCAGAAAGCCCTTCTCTTTCAAGTGGTGGAACATGGTGCCCTGAGACAGCTCCCACCCACCATCCTGTCCCCCTGGGGCGGGCATTGGCCCAGGTGGTGGAGACAGAGACAGGCCCCTGAACGATAAGCACCAAGAGACCCCAAGGCTCCAGATGGAACACTGAGGGTGACCGTCCCTCTCAGAAGCCTTTTCCCTGGAAGTGTCCATGCCTCACCTGCAACCCATGTGGTTCTCAGACTTGAATCTTCTCGGCCCCCCAAAAAGAAGGACCTCATTTCTTATAGCCTCTCCTGTGATTCAACACAACCCATGGAGATGTCCCCTTCTCACTCTGAAATCATCCATTTGGGGACAAATCCACATTGGGGTCTAGAAACATCCACGTATCTCATCAGCCATCTTGTCCTGTGCATCCTAACAGAGGAAGGATCCATGATTCTGCTTTGGTCCAATTGCTTCCTCTCTGCAGAGGAACAACCCTAAAACCAGACCACTCCACGCAGGACAGGCAGGAGAGATTCTTCCTAAAGCCTCCCCCATAAAAAGGGAGCTGTGGATCCACTTAGATCAGGGCGGAACCATCTTTCACCCGGCCAAGCTCCTGCCCAGATGTTGACCCTCACCCAGCGTGAGCTGTCACATAGTAGGAGCTTCTAGATGCATGTGGAAGCAATGAGAGTTGTCCCTTAGCCTTATAAACTCCCCATGATCTGACATGCAGAAATCCAGCCTTGTCCAGAATCCTCCTGGAATTTCTTGGAGACGAAAGTATCTGGGGGATTGTTGGGTACTAGGGAGACTGGGTACAAGGGTGAAAAGTAGTTCCCATAATACACATGGTTGACTATGGTGATCCACCTTGTGATGGTTAATATTAGGTGTCTGGAGAAGGTTGCTTCATTGGCCCTGGGACTTCTCTCTGCAGGAGGAGAGAACGCTGCCTCTCCTCTGGATTGGTCTCAGGCTCTCTGTTGGCCTTTGGTCAGCGTTTCCACATCCTGCTCTGCTGCAGGAGAGGGGGCTAAGGGGCTGGATCCACCAAGGCAGCTCACAGCGGGAAAACTCTGGGAATGAACCACTGAATTCAGGGGATGGGGGTGGGGGGGCGGTTCTCGAGGTGTGTGCCAGCTACACGTGTGTTCTGTATGGGTCCAGCTGCGTTTCCATCACTCGCTAATAAATCAACAGAAACACAAATGGCTTGGCTCTCATGTTGACCCTTCTTTGAG